GTGGCTGGATGCCAGCTGTCAGTAAATGCTTGGCATTAAGTTAACTGTTGTTGCTGGGATAAAGAATCTCACTGGAGTGGCCAAAGACCTGTGTTCTGAGACTAGGCGAAGGGAGGAAAGCGATCCAATTACTTGTGGACATTGCCCTCAGGCTACTGAAGCCACACAAGATTCCAGGCTGTTTCTCACATCTTTTTTTAGTTATGGAACTTCTCTTTCAAAAGATGCCAAAACATTTCCCATGCAGTCAGTTTGTCTCTGGAACTGTGTATATTGGAGAAAAAGGAAGTGTTCAACAGGATTTTCATTTTCTTCATTTTTCTTCTGGAAAAGGCCCATCTGACCGGCAGAGTGCGGGGGAGAACAACAAGGTGAGCGCCTTTTCATTTTTGGGCTGTTTATTCTACTGTAAACTACTCCCCATATTTTTTCCTTTGGATAAATCATTCTATAAGAGGACAGTTTTGTCAATAATGCACATATTTGCGCTCCCAAAGTAAACTGTGAGTTCTCAGTAAGTGTAACCCCGTTCTGCTGACCCAGCGGGGGAAGAAAAATTAGAAAATCTCCCCAGTCAAGTGAACAGGTCCTGGGCCGACAGCTGCATCTGGACTCCAGGCTCGCCCACCCCGGCAGTAACAGAGCAGCATCGCGCAGCAACCTGCCCGCGGGGGGAAACAGCACTGGTTCCTCGCCCTCATCAGCCGGCCCTCCGCGATTGTGCTTCCCAATCAACGGGCCTTCGATGAAAAGTGCCAAGGAGGTCGCCGGATCCGCCCAAGTGGAATTCCCAAGATGTTTCCCGGGGAGCAGCCTCAGGAACGCGCCTGGACCCCAGGAGTAGCTTCCCGCCCCGCTGCCGAGCCTCGGAGGTCTCCGCAGTTCTGGGGCCCGCGACCCCGACAGCGCGCGGAGGCCCCGCCCCTCTAGGGCCCGCTCCTCCCCTGCCCGGCCTCTGATTGGCTGCCCGGCGCGTCAGTCGGTACCCATCCCCGCCCTACGCCTCCCCCGCCCTCCCCAGCCCGCCTCAGGGAAGCGAGCCCGGGCGCCGGCGGGCGGCCGTCGCGTCTGACAGACCACTGCAGACCACGGGCCGAGGCCCAGCGCCCGTCCGCAGCGCGGCCGGCATGGCGGCGACAAGGAGCCCCACGCGGGCAAGGGAGCGGGAGCGGTCTGGCGCTCCCGCCGCAGGTGAGCCTGGGGCCGGGCGGGGCGGGGCGGGGCCACTGACTGTCACTACTATTCTTGGTTACAGAAGAACCAGCTCCTGAGGTCTCTGGCTAGGATGCTACTATAGGTAATGACCATTTTTTACCTTTCTGACAATTTATCTGCCACTCAGATCAATCTCTCACCTTCAGGAAGGAGTAAAGGCGGTAGTAGGGGAGCCAGAACCCCACCTCCAGGAAGGCCTCTCCACCGGGAAACTTGAGAGTGAGTGAAACCCCTGGCCCTCTCTTCCCTTCTTTTTTTTTTTTTTTTTTTGTAATTTTCATAGGAAGTGACCAAGTTCACTCCTGGATGCTAGCTACAAGCCAAGCCTTAGACACTGTCTGGAGAATGGCAAAAGGCTTTGTGATGTTGGCAGTTTCATTTCTGGTGGCTGCCATCTGCTACTTCCGGAGGCTACATTTATATTCAGGGCACAAGCTGAAATGGTAGGTCACTGTATCATCCTTAAATTTCAAATTTCTGATATTATTGTTCCCTTTTATCTTTCAGGTGGATTGGATATCTGCAGAGAAAATTCAAAAGTAAATATTTTCATTCATTTATTTCTTTATTTATTAACAGCTTTTTATTTTTTATTTGGTCCAGGGAACCTCAGTGTGGAGGCAGAGGTTGATTTACTCAGTTATTGTGCAAGAGAATGGAAAGGAGAGACACCCCGTAACAAGCTGATGAGGAAGGTGTGTCTGTTTTTAGAGGGTATGGGAGAAATTAATAAACAACTTTCTCTTTTTATTTTATTAGGCTTATGAGGAGCTATTTTGGCGGCATCACATTAAATGTGTTCGACAAGTAAGGAGAGATAACTATGATGCTCTCAGATCAGTGTTATTTCAGATATTCAGCCAGGGCATCTCTTTTCCATCATGGATGAAAGAAAAGGACATTGTTAAGGTATGTCTTCCCCCTGGAAATGTGGGAAATGTTAATCATAGTTGGCATCTACTTCCTTTTCAAGCTTCCTGAAAAACTGCTGTTTTCACAAGGTTGTAATTGGATTCAGCAGTACAGTTTTGGTCCTGAGAAGTATACAGGCTCGAATGTGTTTGGAAAACTACGGAAATATGTGGAATTATTGAAAACACAGGTAAGTGTTTGCGGGGGAAATAAAAAGACTAGCTTCTGAATTTCACTTTTACATCTGTTTTTAGTGGACTGAATTTAATGGCATTAGAGATTATCACAAGAGAGGAAGTATGTGCAACACCCTTTTTTCAGATGCCATTCTGGAATATAAACTTTATGAAGCTTTAAAGTTCATCATGCTGTATCAAGTCACTGAAGTTTATGAACAAATGAAGACTAAAAAGGTCATTCCCAGTCTTTTTAGACTCCTGTTTTCCAGGGAGACATCCTCTGATCCTTTGAGCTTCATGATGAATCACCTGAATTCTGTAGGCGACACATGTGGACTAGAGCAGGTAACCGGGGAGGAAGAACTGCTTGTATTTGATATCTGTGACCTGTCTTTCATCTCATCCACAGATTGATATGTTTATACTTGGATACTCCCTTGAAGTAAAGATAAAAGTGTTCAGACTGTTCAAGTTTAACTCCAGAGACTTTGAAGTCTGCTACCCAGAGGAGCCTCTCAGGGACTGGCCGGAGATCTCCCTGCTGACCGAGAACGACCGCCACTACCACATTCCAGTCTTTTAAGTCCGCTGGGGGCCGAACAGCAGTGCTCACCAGTGACGGTGGTCACAGTTGCAATAAAGTCTCTCTCTGAAACCAAAGCTAGCATTTCAGCATGGAAGGAATTAGGACCTTTTCTTCAGGATTACAGGTACACTGGATGCAGCCATGCATGGATGGTTTTTCTTTATTTTTCAGTGATTTCCTCTGAAGCAGCTGCACTGATACATTTGGGAGTTGGTGGCTTGACTTTGTCCATAAGGGGCGTGGCCACTTCACATGATGGCGGGCCTTTAAGAGCACAAAGAAGTTTAATATGGACAACAACAGGAAAAAGCAAGAAGAAAACAAGTAGGGAAAAACAGCTAACCTGGAGAGAAAGAATTTCTTTAACCTTTATGTTCTTCATTAAAAATCTTATCTTGGACTGATTTGAGGGATTTTTAGAAACATGGCCTTATTTTATATAAGCATTACCTTCCCAGGAATCTTTGTTGTATATTAATTTTTGATAACCATTTGATTAACTTTAAAATTAAGTATATGTGTGTATATATACATATGTATGTTTATATACACACATGTATCTGTATAGTTTTATATATACATATATACACATAGACATACAGAGAACCACTACTTTGTAATAGTGTACAGTTTGTTTTATATCTCTTTACTTTTTTTGTTACTATTTTATCTGGCCAGCTTAATAGTTTTATTTAGATTTTTTAAAATTCTGTAGATTAAAGCAAATGACAGTTATTGAACTATCACAAAACTATTAAACTGTGGTACATTTAATGTGTATTTAATGTGTGGAATCTCATTATGGTAGGCAGAATAATGCCCTATGCTCCCCAAAGATGTCTGTGTCTGAATCCTCAGAGCCGTAAAGGGCTAAATGGGTTAAATGGGAAAGGAGAATTAAGGTTGCAGGTGGAACTGAGATGCTAATCCAATGATGCTGAAATAGGGAGATTTTTCTAGATTCTCCAGGTGGACGCAGTGTAATCAGAATGGTTCTTAAAAGTGGAAGAGGGAATTGGAAGAGTGTCAGAGTCAGAGGGGAATGTGAAATATGGAAGAACGGTTAGAGAGAGATGCACCATTGCTGGCTTTGAAGATGGAGGAAGGGGCCATAAGCCAGGGAGTTGCAGGCAGCCTGTAGAATTGAGACTGGAAAGGAAACAGAAACTTCCCCATAGCCTCCAGAAGGAACGCAGCCCTGCCAACACCTTGATTTTAGCCCAGTGAAGCCTGTGTTGGACCTCTAATCTGCAGAACTGTAAGATAATAGATTTGTGTTTAAGCCACTAAGTTTGTGGTAATGTGTTGTAGCAACAGAAAACTAGTATTCTCAGGCTAGTTTTTGGTCGTCTTTATTTTGGAAATACTTTTCTAGTTTAATTTGATAGTTTTTTTTTTGGAGGTACTTTGCTAGTCTGTTTTGAGTTTCAGTACATAAGAATAATTTTTAAAATCTTGCTAATTATATATTACTTCAAAGTCACAAATCCCTTTCTAAGAATGACTTACTTCACGAGATATTTAGCACTATCATTTTCCCAGATGTTCATATTATTTCTGCAATAAATTAAAAGGGAGTGTGTCAAATGCTGTCATGTCTGAAATTAGCATTCATATTCTTTTGCAATGGGGATGATCAGTCGTGTGTACTACATGAACCATGTCTGATGGTAGCTTGTTCCCACTGTCATTTTGTTTTCTGGTTGAAGATTAATGAGCTCAGCCACAGAAACAAGAGTTCTTCATTGACCTCTACAGTCCCTGCCTGTTTGGAAACATCTATGGTTTTGTATAACCCCTGTCATTTAACTGACAGTGTTAGAAGATATCCCCCTGATGTGTTACTGTAACCAAGAAAGCATGAACGTTACCCTTTCTGGTGACAGCCTGCCATGGGCTGCTGTGGCTGATACTTATAGAATTGTTGCTCCAAAATTTTGGCTCCACTTGAGCTGTCCAGAAGTGTACCTGACATTTGTGTATTACCACTCACCTTGGATCTCCTTACTAGTGTAATTATTTCCACATCAATCCAGGACTGAAAGGAAAAATTTTTTCACCAGGATTGGCAGCCTGTAGCTCTGTGACCTCAGTCAACCCATCATGTTGTGTTGTGGGCGGGGGGCAAGAATTCTTTAGAGAACCAAGTTGCGAGAAAGATTTCAATCCAGTGAAAGTAAAAAGTAAGAAGACATTTAGATAGTTGCTATATTTTGGGAAGATGTCAAAACAGGTTTTTAGGGAGGAGGTATGAGGTGTTGTGTTGTTTTGTTTGTTTTTATTCAGTTGTATAATGAATATAACAAATTAAGTAGCCAGAAGGAGCTGCATGTAAATTAGCACCACTTTTAAATGTCAACAATAAATTTGAGGTGAGCTTCCTGGGTGATGCCAACATTTAAATGTCTTTCTAACCGTATATGTTTTAAATGGTGAGAGAACTATAGCAAAAATGGAAACATAATGCCCTCGTCGTTTTTTGATTTTAGGATAAGTTTCTCTCTCAAATTTTGGCCTTACGTGTCCATACTGAGGGGTTGTATGCATATTAGTACAAGGCTGACTTTTACTGTGGTAAAATACACATAACATATAGTTTATATTTTAACAATTTTTTTTTTTGAGACGGAGTTTCACTCTTTTTGCTCAGGCTGCAGTGCAGTGGCACAATCTCGGCTCACTGCAACCTCTACCTCCCAGGTTCAAGCGATTCTCCTGCCTCAGCCTCCCGAGTAGCCGGGATTACAGGTGCCCACCACTACGCTCGACTAATTTTTTGTGTTTTTAGTAGAAACGGGGTTTCACCATTTAGCCAGGCTGATCTGAACTCCTGACCTTGGGCGATCCGCCTACCTCGGCATCCCAAAGTGCTGGGATTACGGGTGTGAGCCACTGCGCCCGGCCCTAACAATTTTTAAGTGACAGTGACATTAAGCATATTCACATTGTTGTGCAACCCTCACCACCATCCACCCTCAGAACTTTTTAAAATCTCCAAGACTGACTTTTTTTCAAAGCAGGCAACTTTAATTCCCTACCTGGTATCTGGATTCCTTTTCCTTTTCATGCTATCTTTTCATCATACCTCTTCTAATCTGAGTATTTCCTCTGGGCTTAAAAGAGCCTCAGTGGAGAAGTACAACCTAAGAGGGAGTTAGGTACAACCTAGGAGGGAGTCAGGAGGAGAGAGTTAGGTTAGTTAGTACAACCTAAGAGGGAGTTAAATGGATCAGGAAAATCGTGTTTTATCTCCAAAGTAAAATGATAACTATGGGTGGCTTCTGGGCTCAATTTAGAATATTATCATTGAAAAGTCCCCAAGAAACTATTAATTCAGAGCCACCCTGGTGAGTTGAATTTCTTGAATGTCTTCATGGTCTTGAACCAAAGTCATTTCCACCCAAGGGAGAGTCAGGTGAAAGTCCCCAGGGCCCTCTCTAGGGGACCGGAGACCTCCAGACTAAGCTGGTGGAGGATGGGCTCAACCTCCATGAGAGAAGAGCAGCCAGGATCAGGGGGCATTAACGTTAATTTTCCCAGGACTTTTCTGCAAATGGGTATTGGATGGAAATATTTGTTCTCAGTCAGATGAGTTTCTCCTATTTTAGTGAGACCAAAGAAAGACAATTTTAATTGTGTCCAAGCTGACTTTTTTGAATGCTCTGGAAATGTTGGAATTCCACATCAAAGTACGTAACTGTTTTAAACTGATAACTAACCCAATATGTGAAAATATATGCAAGCATGAATAAAGGGTTGACTAATTCCAGAATTAGCAATAATTTTCTCTTAAATAGCAAATTTCTAAAGCTGTATGATTCTCTTTGCAAGAATGTTTTTCACACTGCTTAATAAGACCAGTTAATGTGTAAAACAGAAAAAAGTATATATATATCATATGTCTTTTCATGCATCTGAAACTTTAACTGTCTATAGGGTTGCTTGTCATAGTTGAACATTATTTAATTAACTTATTGACTATATATGGGTATACTTTTCTCTATAGCCATTCACTTTTTTAAAGTTTTAATTATTTAATTGACAAATTAGCTATTCATTTTCCTTCAAATCCTGTTTTTATCACAATGTCCATTTTACAGCTAGACACAAAATTTAGTGGGTCCAAATTGTTCAATCACTTCTATGTTATTTGTTCAGAATAGTGGATCTTTGCTTAATTCACTTCTGTTTTAATCCCATCATATTCCTTTAGGCCAAGAAAAGGAAAGCTGATTTGGATTATATTTATGCTTAATATCAACATGGTTTATAAGTGGACAGAAAAACACTCACTCACGTATTCAGCCACGTATGGTCTGGAGTGCTCTGTAGAACAGCCCGAAGTGTACACCATGTCTCTGCACTTGAAGCTCATGGAATGTGTTGGAGGAGACTCAAGCTCCATGTGGGAACAGTGTGGCCCAAGAGCCAGCATGGAGGAGGGCTGTGTGAGCAGACTGCTATAGAATGCTAAAGTTATAATCCTAGCTGGTGTCTCGTTCTGTTTAAAAAAATCAAATTTCTGTATGTAATTGACGTATTGGTCCTTATAGTCAGTACCATCAGGTCTTAGATTGTTAAGTCATTTTGCTGCCACCAGACCAGTGAGAGTCACTCACTTATTTGTAATGATTCTTGGGAAGTTTAGTCAAGAGAATATCCTTGAATAAAGAAGTACATGTTTTAAGTATTTTCATCGTAGTCTAGATGGGCTGTAAAACCCATTTCCACACGAGTATAAATTTAAAACAGAAACATCAAGGTGTCAGCAATCATGATTTTGTTTTGCTTGTTCACAAGTTTGAAAAGGTGCATGAGGCACCAATCAGTGACACTGGAATGCTTTAAGGATGGTTTGTGACTTTACCCCATTGTGCCTTATCATTTGTCAGCAAACTTACTGGGCCAAACACAAATGGCTGAGACACTCCTGGCCCATTTCTTGTCATCGCTGCCATCCCCAAAGACAGACTCTGGGAAACAACTTGGGAACTGCTTCAAGTCCATGCCAGGTCATGGCTTCGTCCGCCTCCCAGCATGTACCTGGACTTCCTTTGGGTGCCGGCTTTTCTGCTGGACTAAGATTCATGGAAAGAACCCCAGGGCAAGGTGAGGAGAAGCAGCTGGTACAGACTGATGACGAAGGAGAGGACCAGAAAAGCTGCTTGGGTGTGGTGGAAGTTTCAGTGTAATGTGATTCCTAGTAGGCACATCTGTGACTCCCTTAAATAAAAAGGGCCAGAGATGAGGGGACGCCTGGTGAAAATGGTGTTTGTTGTAACATCTTGGTATCATTGTGGGTAAGTAGAACAAATATTTACATCTGTTATGAAAAGCTACCTTTAGCCGTAGATAAACATTAAAAGGAAGACTCAGCCCCAGAGTATATTTGATCTATTGGTTAACTCATCTGTCAGCAAATGGTTAAGTAAGTAAAATTAATTTTTCCATTTGGTGTGTATTTCACAGGGTAACAATGAAGTGCTCCAATCTGCTTGTGAGACCAGTTAGATTAGTAGTTGCAGTTGAGACCATTCCTCCTGTATGTCTTTACAAGCAAATTGAAACGACATGCTCTTCTTTGTACTATACAGAAGGACACACCACAGATCCTCTTTTTAAAGCAGGTAATAAAGTAGCTTTTTCCTTTTGAAACATCATTGTAAAACAGTGCTTTTTAAACTATCCATGGTAAAGGATGAGTTTTAAAAATTCTAATCCTTTGCAGGTTGGTAGTTTTATAAATACGATAAAAATATAGCACCAAGATTAGATTGTTATAAAAGTTTCTAAACACTTTCAGTTTCTGTACTTAATCTTGCAGTGTGGTAATAAAGACTTCTACACTTTAGTAGCACTAAAATACGAGTTTCAGGCAAGATTCAACAGATTCTG